TTATTTCAAATGCCACATTTCTGATTTTATTCAGCCAAGGTACTTTGATTGTGCCATTGAAAACACGAGTGCAGTCATCAGTTTGCTCTGCCAGCCTGGAATCTCTGTTCCTTCTGTGTAGGAGGCAAATTTTATTCATCCTTGTATGCCTACATTGTAGTGCAAGAATACATTTGTATGAATCAATCAGTGAGGAAGGTTAAAAGTTTAGGAATCTTTCCCAGAACAGCCCGGTTATACTTATGTGTATACGAATAAAATCTAAGTGCAGAATGGGGGTAGAATGGTGTGAAATGCAATGAGGGACTGAATCCTTTCTCTTCACTTGAAGTTTGACCTGGAAGGAATGAAGATTCCATGAACAGCATTTTCCTTACCACGGTGACCCCATTAAAATCCTGGATTCCCTTGTCTGTGTCATGACTGCTGGAAGAAGCAATAGCTATCAAACATTTAGAGAAAAATTCAGATGCCCTAGTCAGTCTTAATTCTGGCGTAATGCCACTGGTTATTCCTCCTAATTCGGAAAACTTAGCTCTTCCTGCCCTTTCATTTCTTCATTCATAAAGTGAATACGACCACCACTGAGGTCCAGGGCCAAATAACTAACAGAAATATTATGATGAACTTTGCAGACATCCAGCCCAGAGTCAGGGAACACAGCCCTCATCTGGTTTCTCTCTTTGGTGTTGAGGGCGGTTTTCCGTTGCTGGCGACCTAGACATTGCTCAATGGTGTCATCTCTGACCTGGCACCTTCTTCATACATTTATAAACATGCAATTTAGAGATCCTAAAAACTTTTTCTAGAGCTCCCCTGGGAAAAAAGTTAATGACAAAATCTTGACACCTCTCTACGTCTTCTTCGGAGACAGAGAAGTTGAGAGAGGTGGAGAACGAGGGGGAGGGGGAGGGGGTCGAGAGGGAGTCGAGGAGGGATTCCAGCTCCAGTTTGGGTAAATCCAGCTCGCGTTTTGTCTCTCGCTCAACTGTGCAGGGTCCAGCGAAGGCAGAGCCCCAGCTTCACTCCCTGAGGTCTGTCCTGGGGAGACACTGCTGCTCCGGGGGGCTGACCTGGCGGGGAGTGGCCGCGCAGTCTGCTCCGGCGCCGCTTTGTGCGCGCAGCCGCTGGCCCCTCTACTCCCGGGTCTGCCCCCCGGGACACCCCTCTGCCTCGCCCAAGTCATGCAGCCCTACCTGCCTCTCCACTGTGGACCTTTGGGAACCGACTCCTCACCTCGGGGGCTCGGGCCTTGACTGTGCTGGGAGCCGGTAGGCGTCCTCCGCGACCCGCCCGCGCCCCTCGCGCCCGCCGGGGCCCCGGGCTCCAAAGTTGTGGGGACCGGCGCGAGTTGGAAAGTTTGCCCGAGGGCTGGTGCAGGCTTGGAGCTGGGGGCCGTGCGCTGCCCTGGGAATGTGACCCGGCCAGCGGTGAGTTGGGGCCGGGGCAGAGGGCAGGGGTGACTCACTTCAGTGTATTCTGTTGTTATTTCAGACCAAAACCTTGTGTGACTGAGCTGAAGAGCAGTGCATCCAGATTCTCCTCAGAAGTGAGACTTTCCAAAGGACCAATGACTCTGTTTCCTGCGCCCTTTCATTTTTTCCTACTCTGTAGCTATGTCTCGATCCCGCCATGCAAGGCCTTCCAGATTAGTCAGGAAGGAAGATGTAAACAAAAAAAAGAAAAACAGCCAACTACGAAAGACAACCAAGGGAGCCAACAAAAATGTGGCATCAGTCAAGACTTTAAGCCCTGGAAAATTAAAGCAATTAATTCAAGAAAGAGATGTTAAGAAAAAAACAGAACCTAAACCACCCGTGCCAGTCAGAAGCCTTCTGACAAGAGCTGGAGCAGCACGCATGAATTTGGATAGGACTGAGGTTCTTTTTCAGAACCCAGAGTCCTTAACCTGCAATGGGTTTACAATGGCGCTACGAAGCACCTCTCTTAGCAGGCGACTCTCCCAACCCCCACTGGTCGTAGCCAAATCCAAAAAGGTTCCACTTTCTAAGGGTTTAGAAAAGCAACATGATTGTGATTATAAGATACTCCCTGCTTTGGGAGTAAAGCACTCAGAAAATGATTCGGTTCCAATGCAAGACACCCAAGTCCTTCCTGATATAGAGACTCTAATTGGTGTACAAAATCCCTCTTTACTTAAAGGTAAGAGCCAAGAGACAACTCAGTTTTGGTCCCAAAGAGTTGAGGATTCCAAGATCAATATCCCTACCCACAGTGGCCCTGCAGCTGAGATCCTTCCTGGGCCACTGGAAGGGACACGCTGTGGTGAAGGACTATTCTCTGAAGAGACATTGAATGATACCAGTGGTTCCCCAAAAATGTTTGCTCAGGACACAGTGTGTGCTCCTTTTCCCCAAAGAGCAACCCCCAAAGTTACCTCTCAAGGAAACCCCAGCATTCAGTTAGAAGAGTTGGGTTCACGAGTAGAATCTCTTAAGTTATCTGATTCTTACCTGGATCCCATTAAAAGTGAACATGATTGCTACCCCACCTCCAGTCTTAATAAGGTTATACCTGACTTGAACCTTAGAAACTGCTTGGCTCTTGGTGGGTCTACGTCTCCTACCTCTGTAATAAAATTCCTCTTGGCAGGCTCAAAACAAGCGACCCTTGGTGCTAAACCAGATCATCAAGAGGCCTTCGAAGCTACTGCAAATCAACAGGAAGTTTCTGATACCACCTCTTTCCTAGGACAGGCCTTTGGTGCTATCCCACATCAATGGGAACTTCCTGGTGCTGACCCAGTTCATGGTGAGGCCCTGGGTGAGACCCCAGATCTACCAGAGATTCCTGGTGCTATTCCAGTCCAAGGAGAGGTCTTTGGTACTATTTTAGACCAACAAGAAACTCTTGGTATGAGTGGGAGTGTTGTCCCAGACTTGCCTGTCTTCCTTCCTGTTCCTCCAAATCCAATTGCTACCTTTAATGCTCCTTCCAAATGGCCTGAGCCCCAAAGCACTGTCTCATATGGACTTGCAGTCCAGGGTGCTATACAGATTTTGCCTTTGGGCTCAGGACACACTCCTCAATCATCATCAAACTCAGAGAAAAATTCATTACCTCCAGTAATGGCTATAAGCAATGTAGAAAATGAGAAGCAGGTTCATATAAGCTTCCTGCCAGCTAACACTCAGGGGTTCCCATTAGCCCCTGAGAGAGGACTCTTCCATGCTTCACTGGGTATAGCCCAACTCTCTCAGGCTGGTCCTAGCAAATCAGACAGAGGGAGCTCCCAGGTCAGTGTAACCAGCACAGTTCATGTTGTCAACACCACAGTGGTGACTATGCCAGTGCCAATGGTCAGTACCTCCTCTTCTTCCTATACCACTTTGCTACCGACTTTGGAAAAGAAGAAAAGAAAGCGATGTGGGGTCTGTGAACCCTGCCAGCAGAAGACCAACTGTGGTGAATGCACTTACTGCAAGAACAGAAAGAACAGCCATCAGATCTGTAAGAAAAGAAAATGTGAGGAGCTGAAAAAGAAACCATCTGTTGTTGTGCCTCTGGAGGTAAGCAAACAGTCAAGGGGCTGGGAGACAGCAGAGGCTCATTTTGCAATTTGATTTTTTTTAGGTTATAAAGGAAAACAAGAGGCCCCAGAGGGAAAAGAAGCCCAAAGTTTTAAAGGTAATCAGCTGTTGATTAAATAATATTTCATTTAGATGACATAAGTAATTTCTGTATTTTACAGGCAGATTTTGACAACAAACCAGTAAATGGCCCCAAGTCAGAATCCATGGACTACAGTAGATGTGGTCATGGGGAAGAACAAAAATTGGAATTGAACCCACATACTGTTGAAAATGTAACTAAAAATGAAGACAGCATGACAGGCATCGAGGTGGAGAAGTGGACACAAAACAAGAAATCACAGTTAACTGATCACGTGAAAGGAGATTTTAGTGCTAATGTCCCAGAAGCTGAAAAATCGAAAAACTCTGAAGTTGACAAGAAACGAACCAAATCTCCAAAATTGTTTGTACAAACCGTAAGAAATGGCATTAAACATGTACACTGTTTACCAGCTGAAACAAATGTTTCATTTAAAAAATTCAATATTGAAGAATTCGGCAAGACATTGGAAAACAATTCTTATAAATTCCTAAAAGACACTGCAAACCATAAAAACGCTATGAGCTCTGTTGCTACTGATATGAGTTGTGATCATCTCAAGGGGAGAAGTAACGTTTTAGTATTCCAGCAGCCTGGCTTTAACTGCAGTTCCATTCCACATTCTTCACACTCCATCATAAATCATCATGCTAGTATACACAATGAAGGTGATCAACCAAAAACTCCTGAGAATATACCAAGTAAAGAACCAAAAGATGGATCTCCCGTTCAACCAAGTCTCTTATCGTTAATGAAAGATAGGAGATTAACATTGGAGCAAGTGGTAGCCATAGAGGCCCTGACTCAACTCTCAGAAGCCCCATCAGAGAATTCCTCCCCATCAAAGTCAGAGAAGGATGAGGAATCAGAGCAGAGAACAGCCAGTTTGCTTAATAGCTGCAAAGCTATCCTCTACACTGTAAGAAAAGACCTCCAAGACCCAAACTTACAGGGAGAGCCACCAAAACTTAATCACTGTCCATCTTTGGAAAAACAAAGTTCATGCAACACGGTGGTTTTCAATGGGCAAACTACTACCCTTTCCAACTCACATATCAACTCAGCTACTAACCAAGCATCCACAAAGTCACATGAATATTCAAAAGTCACAAATTCATTATCTCTTTTTATACCAAAATCAAATTCATCCAAGATTGACACCAATAAAAGTATTGCTCAAGGGATAATTACTCTTGACAATTGTTCCAATGATTTGCATCAGTTGCCACCAAGAAATAATGAAGTGGAGTATTGCAACCAGTTACTGGACAGCAGCAAAAAATTGGACTCAGATGATCTATCATGTCAGGATGCAACCCATACCCAAATTGAGGAAGATGTTGCAACACAGTTGACACAACTTGCTTCGATAATTAAGATCAATTATATAAAACCAGAGGACAAAAAAGTTGAAAGTACACCAACAAGCCTTGTCACATGTAATGTACAGCAAAAATACAATCAGGAGAAGGGCACAATACAACAGAAACCACCTTCAAGTGTACACAATAATCATGGTTCATCATTAACAAAACAAAAGAACCCAACCCAGAAAAAGACAAAATCCACCCCATCAAGAGATCGGCGGAAAAAGAAGCCCACAGTTGTAAGTTATCAAGAAAATGATCGGCAGAAGTGGGAAAAGTTGTCCTATATGTATGGCACAATATGCGACATTTGGATAGCATCGAAATTTCAAAATTTTGGGCAATTTTGTCCACATGATTTTCCTACTGTATTTGGGAAAATTTCTTCCTCGACCAAAATATGGAAACCACTGGCTCAAACGAGGTCCATTATGCAACCCAAAACAGTATTTCCACCACTCACTCAGATAAAATTACAGAGATATCCTGAATCAGCAGAGGAAAAGGTGAAGGTTGAACCATTGGATTCACTCAGCTTATTTCATCTTAAAACGGAATCCAACGGGAAGGCATTCACTGATAAAGCTTATAATTCTCAGGTACAGTTAACGGTGAATGCCAATCAGAAAGCCCATCCTTTGACCCAGCCCTCCTCTCCACCTAACCAGTGTGCTAACGTGATGGCAGGCGATGACCAAATACGGTTTCAGCAGGTTGTTAAGGAGCAACTCATGCATCAGAGACTGCCAACATTGCCTGGTATCTCTCATGAAACACCCTTACCGGAGTCAGCACTAACTCTCAGGAATGTAAATGTAGTGTGTTCAGGTGGAATTACAGTGGTTTCTACCAAAAGTGAAGAGGAAGTCTGTTCATCCAGTTTTGGAACATCAGAATTTTCCACAGTGGACAGTGCACAGAAAAATTTTAATGATTATGCCATGAACTTCTTTACTAACCCTACAAAAAACCTAGTGTCTATAACTAAAGATTCTGAACTGCCCACCTGCAGCTGTCTTGGTGAGTACTTGTGTGCATGTGTTCTTATTTCACTTTGGGTCTAATAATCTTATTCCTTCCACAGATCGAGTTATACAAAAAGACAAAGGCCCATATTATACACACCTTGGGGCAGGACCAAGTGTTGCTGCTGTCAGGGAAATCATGGAGAATAGGTGAGGAAATACGCTTCCCTGTTAAAATCATTAGTACATTCCCTTCACTGTGTTTTATACTCAGGTATGGTCAAAAAGGAAACGCAATAAGGATAGAAATAGTAGTGTACACCGGTAAAGAAGGGAAAAGCTCTCATGGGTGTCCAATTGCTAAGTGGGTAAGTATTTCCTATTTATACATTTTTTTGAACTTCCATAGATGAATGTATTCTGTTTTTTCAGGTTTTAAGAAGAAGCAGTGATGAAGAAAAAGTTCTTTGTTTGGTCCGGCAGCGTACAGGCCACCACTGTCCAACTGCTGTGATGGTGGTGCTCATCATGGTGTGGGATGGCATCCCTCTTCCAATGGCCGACCGGCTATACACAGAGCTCACAGAGAATCTAAAGTCATACAATGGGCACCCTACCGACAGAAGATGCACCCTCAATGAAAAGTAATTAAATCTGTTTTATACTGCCTTACCATTCAATTCACTCTCTTGAATTACAATCTTACAGTCGTACCTGTACATGTCAAGGAATTGATCCAGAGACTTGTGGAGCTTCATTCTCTTTTGGCTGTTCATGGAGTATGTACTTTAATGGCTGTAAGTTTGGTAGAAGCCCAAGCCCCAGAAGATTTAGAATTGATCCAAGCTCTCCCTTACATGTAAGTGTCCTTCTTTATTCAAATAATTTATTTTTCAAAGACTCAGAAAGTTTACTACCCACAGACCTACTATGAAAGAATTACTAAAGGACGTAATCCAGAAAGAAGATATATGAAACCGGAACGAATCAGTCCGGGACACGAGGCCATGGTGAGCAAAGAAATTAGTCGAACTTGGTGTTATAAAATACCTAATGGATTCTGTTTTCCTATAGGAAAAAAACCTTGAAGATAACTTACAGAGTTTGGCTACACGATTAGCTCCAATTTATAAGCAGTATGCTCCAGTAGCTTACCAAAATCAGGTATGTATTGGTATGAACTTTTTATTTATTTACTTAAGATTGTGCTCCATGCTTTCTTTTCTAGGTGGAATATGAAAATGTTGCCCGAGAATGTCGGCTTGGCAGCAAGGAAGGTCGTCCCTTCTCTGGGGTCACTGCTTGCCTGGACTTCTGTGCTCATCCCCACAGGGACATTCACAACATGAATAATGGAAGCACTGTGGTATGTACCTGTGTGAATTTGTATTCTAAAAGTCTTTCCCATTTCATGTTTTTCTCCCTATCAGGTTTGTACCTTAACTCGAGAAGATAACCGCTCTTTGGGTGTTATTCCTCAAGATGAGCAGCTCCATGTGCTACCTCTTTATAAGCTTTCAGACACAGATGAGTTTGGCTCCAAGGAAGGAATGGAAGCCAAGATCAAATCTGGGGCCATCGAGGTCCTGGCACCCCGCCGCAAAAAAAGAACGTGTTTCACTCAGCCTGTTCCCCGTTCTGGAAAGAAGAGGGCTGCGATGATGACAGAGGTTCTTGCACATAAGATAAGGGCAGTGGAAAAGAAACCTATTCCCCGAATCAAGCGGAAGAATAACTCAACAACAACAAACAACAGTAAGCCTTCGTCACTGCCAACCTTAGGTGAGCCCTATGGAACCTGGTAATCTCTGCACTATTTTTCTTCACATTTGGTGTCCTTGTTTAGGGAGTAACACTGAGACCGTGCAACCTGAAGTAAAAAGTGAAACCGAACCCCATTTTATCTTAAAAAGTTCAGACAACACTAAAACTTATTCGCTGATGCCATCCGCTCCTCACCCAGTGAAAGAGGCATCTCCAGGCTTCTCCTGGTCCCCGAAGACTGCTTCAGCCACACCAGCTCCACTGAAGAATGACGCAACAGCCTCATGCGGGTTTTCAGAAAGAAGCAGCACTCCCCACTGTACGATGCCTTCGGGAAGACTCAGTGGTGCCAATGCAGCTGCTGCTGATGGCCCTGGCATTTCACAGCTTGGCGAAGTGGCTCCTCTCCCCACCCTGTCTGCTCCTGTGATGGAGCCCCTCATTAATTCTGAGCCTTCCACTGGTGTGACTGAGCCGCTAACGCCTCATCAGCCAAACCACCAGCCCTCCTTCCTCACCTCTCCTCAAGACCTTGCCTCTTCTCCAATGGAAGAAGATGAGCAGCATTCTGAAGCAGATGAGCCTCCATCAGACGAACCCCTATCTGATGACCCCCTGTCACCTGCTGAGGAGAAATTGCCCCACATTGATGAGTATTGGTCAGACAGTGAGCACATCTTTTTGGATGCAAATATTGGTGGGGTGGCCATCGCACCTGCTCACGGCTCGGTTTTGATTGAGTGTGCCCGGCGAGAGCTGCACGCTACCACTCCTGTTGAGCACCCCAACCGTAATCATCCAACCCGCCTCTCCCTTGTCTTTTACCAGCACAAAAACCTAAATAAGCCCCAACATGGTTTTGAACTAAACAAGATTAAGTTTGAGGCTAAAGAAGCTAAGAATAAGAAAATGAAGGCCTCAGAGCAAAAAGACCAGGCAGCTAATGAAGGTCCAGAACAGTCCTCTGAAGTAAATGAATTGAACCAAATTCCTTCTCATAAAGCATTAACATTAACCCATGACAATGTTGTCACCGTGTCCCCTTATGCTCTCACACACGTTGCGGGGCCCTATAACCATTGGGTCTGAAGGCTTTTCTCCCCCTCTTAATGCCTTTGCTAGTGCAGTGTATTTTTTCAAGGTGCTGTTAAAAGAAAGTCATGTTGTCGTTTACTATCTTCATCTCACCCATTTCAAGTCTGAGGTAAAAAAATAATAATGATAACAAAACGGGGTGGGTATTCTTAACTGTGACTATATTTTGACAATTGGTAGAAGGTGCACATTTTAAGCAAAAATAAAAGTTTTATAGTTTTAAATACATAAAGAAATGTTTCAGTTAGGCATTAACCTTGATAGAATCACTCAGTTTGGTGCTTTAAATTAAGTCTGTTTACTATGAAACAAGAGTCATTTTTAGAGGATTTTAACAGGTTCATGTTCTATGATGTAAAATCAAGACACACAGTGTTAACTCTACACAGCTTCTGGTGCTTAACCACATCCACACAGTTAAAAATAAGCTGAATTATTATTTCATGGTGCCATTGTTCCAACATCTTCCAATCATTGCTAGAAAATTGGCATATTCCTTTGAAATAAACTTATGAAATGTTTTCTCTCTTAAAATATTTCTCCTGTGTAAAATAAATCATTGTTGTTAGTAATGGTTGGAGGCTGTTCATAAATTGTAAATATATATTTTAAAAGCACTTTCTATTTTTAAAAGTAACTTGAAATAATATAGTATAAGAATCCTATTGTCTATTGTTTGTGCATATTTGCATACAAGAGAAATCATTTATCCTTGCTGTGTAGAGTTCCATCTTGTTAACTGCAGTATGTATTCTAATCATGTATATGGTTTGTGTTCTTTTACTGTGTCCTCTCACATTCAAGTATTAGCAACTTGCAGTATATAAAATAGTTAGATAATGAGAAGTTGTTAATTATCTCTAAAATTGGAATTAGGAAGCATATCACCAATACTGATTAACATTCTCTTTGGAACTAGGTAAGAGTGGTCTCTTCTTATTGAACAACCTCAATTTAGTTTCATCCCACCTTTCTCAGTATAATCCATGAGAGGTGTTTCCAAAAGGAGATGAGGGAACAGGATAGGTTTCAGAAGAGTCAAATGCTTCTAATGTCTCAAGGTGATAAAATACAAAAACTAAGTAGACAGATATTTGTACTGAAGTCTGATACAGAATTAGAAAAAAAAAATTCTTGTTGAAATATTTTGAAAACAAATTCCCTACTATCATCACATGCCTCCCCAACCCCAAGTCAAAAACAAGAGGAATGGTACTACAAACATGGCTTTGTCCATTAAGAGCTAATTCATTTGTTTATCTTAGCATACTAGATTTGGGAAAATGATAACTCATCTTTTCTGATAATTGCCTATGTTCTAGGTAACAGGAAAACAGGCATTAAGTTTATTTTAGTCTTCCCATTTTCTTCCTATTACTTTATTGACTCATTTTATTGCAAAACAAAAAGGATTACCCAAACAACATGTTTCGAACAAGGAGAATTTTCAATGAAATACTTGATTCTGTTAAAATGCAGAGGTGCTATAACATTCAAAGTGTCAGATTCCTTGGGAGTATGGAAAACCTAATGGTGCTTCTCCCTTGGAAATGCCATAGGAAGCCCACAACCGCTAACACTTACAATTTTGGTGCAAAAGCAAACAGTTCCAGCAGGCTCTCTAAAGAAAAACTCATTGTAACTTATTAAAATAATATCTGGTGCAAAGTATCTGTTTTGAGCTTTTGACTAATCCAAGTAAAGGAATATGAAGGGATTGTAAAAAACAAAATGTCCATTGATAGACCATCGTGTACAAGTAGATTTCTGCTTGTTGAATATGTAAAATAGGGTAATTCATTGACTTGTTTTAGTATTTTGTGTGCCTTAGATTTCCGTTTTAAGACATGTATATTTTTGTGAGCCTAAGGTTTCTTATATACATATAAGTATATAAATAAGTGATTGTTTATTGCTTCAGCTGCTTCAACAAGATATTTACTAGTATTAGACTATCAGGAATACACCCTTGCGAGATTATGTTTTAGATTTTAGGCCTTAGCTCCCACTAGAAATTATTTCTTCACCAGATTTAATGGATAAAGTTTTATGGCTCTTTATGCATCCACTCATCTACTCATTCTTCGAGTCTACACTTATTGAATGCCTGCAAAATCTAAGTATCACTTTTATTTTTCTTTGGATCACCACCTATGACATAGTAAACTTGAAGAATAAAAACTACCCTCAGAAATATTTTTAAAAGAAGTAGCAAATTATCTTCAGTATAATCCATGGTAATGTATGCAGTAATTCAAATTGATCTCTCTCTCAATAGGTTTCTTAACAATCTAAACTTGAAACATCAATGTTAATTTTTGGAACTATTGGGATTTGTGACGCTTGTTGCAGTTTACCAAAACAAGTATTTGAAAATATATAGTATCAACTGAAATGTTTCCATTCCGTTGTTGTAGTTAACATCATGAATGGACTTCTTAAGCTGATTACCCCACTGTGGGAACCAAATTGGATTCCTACTTTGTTGGACTCTCTTTCCTGATTTTAACAATTTACCATCCCATTCTCTGCCCTGTGATTTTTTTTAAAAGCTTATTCAATGTTCTGCAGCATTGTGATTGTATGCTGGCTACACTGCTTTTAGAATGCTCTTTCTCATGAAGCAAGGAAATAAATTTGTTTGAAATGACATTTTCTCTCATAAAACTGGTCATCTAACATTATTTCTACCCCTCTAT